TTTGGGTTCAGCGAGGCAGCGAGACTCCTGAGAACGCCACAAAAGGGCTGACTTGACCTTGGCCAGCCAAGGAGTCCTGACGACTTGAACGTCTATGTATTTCCACAGCAAGGTATGTGCCTTTCCCACCCTCCACCCTAAAGGTCTCTCCATACATTTGAGACAGTTTTAAAAATCTGAACTGTGGGACCGTCTGGTCGCTGGCAAGCATTCCAGACAAGTGGTTTTCTCAGAAGCCAAGTTCTGGTTTGACTCTTTGATTGGAAAAGTATCTATTTCACTAAGGGTGATAGGCCCCTGGATGCATTCTCACCAAGAAACCCATAAACCAATACTTGAAATGCCAGCAGCGAGTTGTAGGGAATTCTTTTGGTTTGCCTTCAAGGACACAAAACATCGCAAAGGTCTTCTCTTTGGCAGAGAGGGGCCTGGCGTGGAGAGCTGGCCCAGGGAGTATGTGGAAAGAGTCAGATGTGGGAGTCAACAGACCTGGGTTCGAATCCTGACTCTCCTGCCAGCAAGCTGGTTCTGACCTTAGGCGGGTCTCTTCGGTTCTCTTGAGTCCGACTTTCCTCATCTGTAGAATGCGGACATTGACCTCAGTCTCAGGGAGGTGGTGGGGGCTCAATGAGATGATACTCCCATGATTCCTTCCACCATGACTGCTGCACAGCAAGGGCTGGATAAACACCAGTCTTACGTCCACCATGGTAGAGCACTGGAGATGCACGACCTTTGAGGTCACTGAATCCCTTCCTCTGAGGTCACTGAATCCCTTCTGAGCCCCCTGTCTAGGGCTGCTTGCTTTTGGTTAATCCAATTAACAGATAATTACAGGGCATGCGCCCTGGGGCCCACACAGCCCCAGACAGGAGGGATTCTGAAGATGTGGAAGGCTTTTCCCTCACATGGGAGCTGGTGCCCTCACGGGGCAGACTGAAAAATGCACAGAAAATGTTTGCCAATGATTCAAGGCATTGTGATGAGACAACCAAATAGAGGGTAAGACTCAAGCCAGATGCCCTCAAGACCAGGCAGGCATAGTGTCCAGTAGCCAGCAAGAGCAGCCAGGCCCCATCTAAAGGAAGCTAGGCTGCCCAGCTTCAGGCAAGTGTTGGCATGCAGGAACATAGGTCATTGTGGCCAGATCGCTCATTCTTCAAGAAAAGCCGTGAAATCTAGATTGTATGAGAAAGCTCCTAATTTTTAAGACAACTTATTTTAAAAAATTAAACATCTGTCTGCAGTCCAGATGGATAAAGAGACATCCCTGTGGTTGGAGGACTACACCAAGGAGGTGGGGCTCATGCCAGGCCTTGAATGGTGAGTAGAATTTACATACGCCATTTGTGCATTTCTTCCTCCTCTTCCTCTTCTTGCACCCTAGACGCTGTTGGCATTGCTGATCTTGGTGCTGTACTTGAGCACAGAGATATGGGGTGAGCATTCTGGAATCTGAGAAAGAAGGAACCTCTTCAGAGGTGATGTTTGTGCCTGTTTCAGGAAGCAGTTGGGAGGTGTCAGAAAGGATCAGAGAATGTAACTACTACCAGAATCTTGCAGTTCCCCAGGTAACATGTCCAGCAAGGTACTGAGGTGAGGCCACAGGATGCCACTTCTGTGTCTGCCTTCCAGGGGCTTGAATATCAGACCAACGAGCCCTCAGAAGAACCGATAAAGACCATCAGGAACTGGCTGAAGGAGAAGTTGCATGTCTTCTCGGAGAAGTTAGAGGAAGAGGTGCAGCAGCTGGAGCAGCTAGCGTGGGACCTGGAACTGTGGCTGGATGCTCTTCTGGGAGAGCCACACCAGGAGGAGCACTGCTCCACATATAAAAGTCACTTGTGGGAGTGGGCCTGGGCCCTGGGGAGAGAGCACAAAGGTGGGGAGGGGTTGCTAGAGATTTCTCTAAGCGGGGCAGAGCTCTGACTCTTGAAGTTCCAGTCAGGCAAGAAAATAAAGTAGTTGGGAAATGAAGTCCGCTGTTCACATTCATGAATGCTGACAGA